TGCTTGGTAAGAACAAAATTTTGTTTATACATGAAATAAAAAATATTTTATTAAACCTCACTGCAAAGTGGCAACTTTTTGCTAAATTCATAATTTAGTCTACACACAAGCTATGTACCCGTATGTGACTGCCAAGAGTTATATCTTTGCTTATTAAAAGCAAAGTGCAGTTCATACCTGAGATTTTTTTTCTGGATTTAACCAGGAGGGGAAATATTTTTGCTAGGTAAGTCCACATTTTACCTCACAGGCGAAACAGTTTACCGAACTTGACCACCAAAGAAATCGTTTTTTCCTTGGGAGATCCACATTTTAGTTCATACATGAGATGTGTTTCTGAATTTTAACTGCCAGGAGTAGTGTTTTTCCTTAGGGTAAGTTTCAGTTTCCACAGGAAAAATCTGAATTTATCTGCAAGGAGTAAAATTTTTGCTTAAGTCCAAATTGTACACGAAATATTTTACTAAATTTGAATATCTTTAACATTGGAAGTTCTTTTTTTTTAAACACTGGAAGCATTTTAAGAACTGCAAGACCAAATTTAAAAAAATAAAACCAGTAATATCATCGATGATTACCAGGTGTTACTGGAAATAATTCTGGCGCGGTTGGACAACCCCCCAAGCACCCGGGGGCCTACCCAGGGGAGGGGTCCCGCTGCGTGAAGGGACCCTAGGGAGGGCGACGTGGACCACGACAGACAAACGGGCACTCGAAGACCCCCGAAAATCGGCCCCAGCGAGCCGCCCCCGCCCCCAAGGCACGATTGTGGGGGCGGGGACGGCTCGGGGCGCGCGCAGCGCGTACCCGGCGCCACGGCAGCCCCGCCCCCAGAAGGACGCGCGCAGGAGGGGGCGTGGCCCGAGGCTCACCAACCAATCTCCAGAGAGCCTCTTCCTTTCCCTTTCCCTTTCACCAATCAGGCGCTGGGAGGGGCGGGCGCGACTTTTTTTCCCGGCGGCCCCGCGGCTCTGCCCCTCGTGCGGTCGCGTTCCCGGCGGCGCGGGGGGCGTGGCCTGGGCGCAGCATCTATAAAGGCGGGCGGCGGCAGAGGCGCCATTTTGCGAACGGCGAGCAGCGGCGGCGGCGCGGAGAGACGCAGCGGAGGTTTTCCTGGTTTCGGACCCCAGCGGCCGGATGGTGAAATCCTCCCTGCAGCGGATCCTCAATAGCCACTGCTTCGCCAGAGAGAAGGAAGGGGATAAACCCAGCGCCACCATCCACGCCAGCCGCACCATGCCGCTCCTAAGCCTGCACAGCCGCGGCGGCAGCAGCAGTGAGAGGTAAGTGCCCCGCCCCCGTCCGAAGCTTCCAGTGGCGCTGCCTCGTGACCTGCATCATCTTCAGTTCCAGGGTCTCCCTCCACTGCTGTAGTAACCCGGGTCCGGGGCCTCGGTGGTGCTCCTGATGCCCCTCACCCACCCCTGAAGATCCCAGGTGGGCGAGGGAATAGTCAGAGGGATCACAATCTTTCAGCTAACTTATTCTACTCCGTGAGTATGGGGCCGGGCCTGCTGGGGCTGCTGGGTTCTGAATTGGGCTGCACCCCCTGGACAGGATGATCGGCTGAATGTAACAGAGGAACTAACGTCCAACGACAAGACGAGGATTCTCAACGTCCAGTCCAGGCTCACAGACGCCAAACGCATTAACTGGCGAACAGTGCTGAGTGGCGGCAGCCTCTACATCGAGATCCCGGGCGGCGCGCTGCCCGAGGGGAGCAAGGACAGGTGAGGGGCAAGGACAGGCAGGGAGTGCTCACCGGGCCAGCCGAGACGCTGACACTCGCTGCAGCTTTGCAGTTCTCCTGGAGTTCGCTGAGGAGCAGCTGCGAGCCGACCATGTCTTCATTTGCTTCCACAAGAACCGCGAGGACAGAGGTAGGTGACCCGTATCGCCTGCAGTAGGGTGCCGGCAGGGGTTCTGACGGCTTCTCCCCCGCAGCCGCCTTGCTCCGAACCTTCAGCTTTTTGGGCTTTGAGATTGTGAGACCGGGGCATCCCCTTGTCCCCAAGAGACCCGACGCTTGCTTCATGGCCTACACGTTCGAGAGAGAGTCTTCGGGAGAGGAGGAGGAGTAGGGCCGCCTCGGGGCTGGGCATCCGGCCCCTGGGGCCACCCCTTGTCAGCCGGGTGGGTAGGAACCGTAGACTCGCTCATCTCGCCTGGGTTTGTCCGCATGTTGTAATCGTGCAAATAAACGCTCACTCCGAATTAGCGGTGTATTTCTTGAAGTTTAATATTGTGTTTGTGATACTGAAGTATTTGCTTTAATTCTAAATAAAAATTTATATTTTACTTTTTTATTGCTGGTTTAAGATGATTCAGATTATCCTTGTACTTTGAGGAGAAGTTTCTTATTTGGAGTCTTTTGGAAACAGTCTTAGTCTTTTAACTTGGAAAGATGAGGTATTAATCCCCTCCATTGCTCTCCAAAAGCCAATAAAGTGATTACACCCGATGCACCTGGCTCTGTGGTGGTGACGCTGGGGA